GGTCAGAGAGAAACTTGCTTCTGAGGCTGCCTCTGGGGCCTTCATTTTGGGGTTTCGTTTTCAGAGCCTCAACAGGAGCAAGCCATGCACATAGGTGGAGGAGATAGGCCCTCATAGAGGGCACATAATGAGTGGTCAATAAAAGTTTGCTGAGTGAAGGCCGGGCGCGGTGGCTCACGCCTGTAATCCCAGCACTTTGGGAGGCCGAGGCGGGCGGATCACGAGGTCAGGAAATCGAGACCATCCTGGCTAACACGGTGAAACCCCGTCTCTACTAAAAATACAAAAAATTAGCCGGGCGTGGTGGAGGGCGCCTGCAGTCCCAGGTACTCGGGAGGCTGAGGCAGGAGAAGGGCGTGAACCCGGGAGGCGGAGCTTGCAGTGAACCGTTATAGCGCCCAGCCTCCAGCCTGGGCAACAGAGCGAGACTCCGTCTCAAACAACAACAACAACAACAACAACAACAAAAACAGCTTTCTGAGTGAAGTTGTATGTGGACATGAATGGCCCAGGCAAACAGTGAACAGAGGAATGGGACAGTGTTCTTAGTTAGGACTCTGACCCTAACTTCCGGGAAAGTAAACCAACATTCAGGACGTACCGGCCATCGGACCGCAACATTCAGGACGTACCGGCCATCAGCGGGTGCCTGTTTTGCAGGGCTGCTAACCCGGGTCCCCGACACGTTTCTCTGCCCACGGTAGCCAGCCCCGCTGTCCTTCGGCCTGGACGCGGTCCTGTGCTGCCACCTGCCTCCGAGGGGCAGAGAAAGTGGGAGGGCCGGGCCAGAATCCCTCCCGCCAAAACTCCTGCCCGGTGCGGAGAGGCGCCCGGAGCCCAGGGCGCTGTGCGGAGCGGGTGTAACTCCCCAGGCCTGCCCCGCCGCCTGCCTCCACCGTCCCGCGGACGCCTTTCCTCCCTCCCGCGGCGTGGGAGCCTTCGCCGCGCTCCGGAACTCTGCTGCTCCAGCGAAGTTCCCGGCCGGCCGCTGGAGCTGCGGGAAGCGGAAGTGCTCGTTGGGGGTGCACAAGGCGCGTTCGAGCAGCGGCGACCGACGCGGCGAAGGAGCGCGCCATGGAGCATGTGACAGAGGGCTCCTGGGAGTCGCTGCCTGTGCCGCTGCACCCGCAGGTGCTGGGCGCGCTGCGGGAGCTGGGCTTCCCGTACATGACGCCGGTGCAGGTATCGGTTCCCTGGCGTGGGGGAGTGAGGCTTTTTTGAGACGGAATCTTTCTCTGTTGCCCAGGTTGGAGTGCAATGACACGATCTCGGCTCACTGCAACTTCTGCCTCCCGGGTTCAAGCTATTCTCCCATCTCAGCCTTCCAAGTAGCTGGGGTTACAGGCATACACCACCACGCCTGGCTAATTTTTGTGTTTTTAGTAGAGACGGGATTTCGCCATGTTGGCCAGACTGGTCTTGAACTCCTGACCTCAGGTACGCCCGCCTTGGCCTCCCAAAGTGCTGGGATTACAGGAGTGAGCCACTGCGCCTGACCACAAGAGTCCTGTTTTTAAACACTGAGCTGGGTACAGTGGCACCCGCCTGTAGTACCATTTGTTTGGAAGGCTGAGGTGGGAGGATCCCTTGAGCCCAGGAGTTCAAGACCAGCCTGAGCAACATAGTGAGACCCGCATCTTCGAAATTAAAATAAATAATGGCCGGGCACGGTGGCTCACGCCTGTAATCCTAGCACTTTTGGAGACCAAGGTGGGAGGATCACTTGAGATCAGGAGTTCAAGACCAGCCTGGGCAACATAGGGAGGCCCTGTCATCACAAAAATTTTTTTTAAATAAATGAAGTCTTGAGTTTGAGATGCCCATAAGATTCCCGGGAATGTGGAGAATGTATTTCCAGCAGGCAGGGCTGGAGATGAAAACTGGGAGTGCTATGTGCCCTGCCTAGGGAATGTAGTGCGAGCAAGACCCAATCTCTGGCCTCAGAGCTCATTGTCTAGACCTGTCATCCACTACACAGTCATCAGACATGGCTATCAAGTGCTTGAAATACACTTTGTCCAAATCAAAGTGTACTCTGAGTATCAAATAACACACTAGATTTTGAAGACCTAGTATGAAAAAAGAATGGAAAATGCTGATTTTTAAATATTGACTAAATGTGAAGGGACAATATTTTTGATATATTGGGTTAAATAAAATATTAAAATTTATTTCACCCATTTCTTTTTACTTTTCTTACTATGGCTATTAGAAAATTTAAAATTGTTTATGTGGTTCACATTTTATTTCTATTGGACAGCAATGGCCTGAAGCAGGGTCCTCACTGTTGGCACTATTGACATTTTGTGCTGGAAAATTTTTTGTTATGGGGCTGTCCTGGGCATTGTAGGATGTTTAACAACATCACTGGAATCTGTCCATCAGAGGACATCACCTCCCAACCCTGGTTGTATTTTATTTATTTATTTATTTATTGAGGCAGGGTTTTGCTCTGTTACCCGGGCTGGAGTGCAGTGGCACAGTCACAGCTCACAGTAGCCTCGACCTCCCTGGGCCTAGGTGATCCTCTTACCTTAGCCTCCTGAGTAGCTGGGACTGCAGGCATGCACCACCACACCCACATAATTAAAAAAATTTTCTTTGTAGAGACAGAGTCTCCCTGTGTTGCCTGGCTGGTCTGGAATTCCTGGCCTTAAGGGATCTACCCACCTGGGCCTCCCAAAGTGCTGTGATTATAGATGTGAGCCACCACGCCTGGCCCACCCTGGGTTTTGACAACCAAAAATGTCTCCTTACATTGTCAAATGTTCCCTCAGGGGTTGAGCAGGGGGATAGCAATCACTGTGTAGAGGCAGTTAGAATAATATTACACCTGCTGTGATTTAAGTGAGCTCAGGCCCTGGGGACCAGGGCTGAATCCTGGAGGGAGCAGCCTCCAGGCCAAGGCCTGAATCTAATTGAGGTTTTTTTTGATTGCTAAAACCAGGTTTCTTTTAAAGTCTGGCAACCTCTACAGTGCTTAAAATGAGAGGGTTTATTTGAATCATGATTCTGTGATACTAGAGCTGGAAGGGACCCTAAAACCCAATGTCTTCAACGCCTTCCTGGTTCAGAGAGGAAAGTAGGAGCGACAGGGCTAGAATTCAGGACTCCCACCTCCCAGCTCAGCTCACTGTCCCCACACGCCGTCCACATAGACACAGTTGCCACGTTTGATTCAACTTCTCTATGGTGACTTGGTTACTCAGAGCCCCTTTTGTGGTGGGACCCACTGTGACCTTAGCTGCCCATTATGTTCCTAGGGCTTCGGGTCTCACCTGTGAATTGATGGCATCCTTTAACCAGTGCTTTGCAATCTCTCTCTTTAGTCCGCAACCATCCCTCTGTTCATGCGAAACAAAGATGTCGCTGCAGAAGCGGTGAGTGCCTCGGGTATGTGCAGCCTGTCCTCAAGAAAGGGAAACCAAAACTCTCTGTTTGCAGGTCACAGGTAGTGGCAAAACACTCGCTTTTGTCATCCCCATCCTGGAAATTCTTCTGAGAAGAGAAGAGAAGTTAAAAAAGAGTCAGGTGAGGACAACAAAAGTGATTTATTTTCACCTGCTGACTGTGTCCCTTCCTTCCATGTGGGTAGGTTGGAGCCATAATCATCACCCCCACTCGAGAGCTGGCCATTCAAATAGACGAGGTCCTGTCGCATTTCACGAAGCACTTCCCCGAGTTCAGGTGAATTGGATGCAGTGTCCCTGTTAGTCATGGAACTTAATCAAAGGCTGTTTTCTTGTTGTAGCCAGATTCTTTGGATCGGAGGCAGGAATCCTGGAGAAGATGTTGAGAGGTTTAAGCAACAAGGGTGAGTTTGCTCGTGTCTGCTTGTTTCTTTGCGAGTTTGGTAAATGTTAACTTTCTTTCCAAAGTGGGAACATCATTGTGGCCACTCCAGGCCGCTTGGAGGACATGTTCCGGAGGAAGGCCGAAGGCTTGGATCTGGCCAGCTGTGTGCGATCCCTGGATGTCCTGGTGTTGGATGAGGCAGACAGACTTCTGGACATGGGGTTTGAGGCAAGGTACTGGACTTTGGACTTCACTGGCTTGAGTGGAGCGGTTAAGTGTGAGCCCTCTTTTTATCAGCATCAACACCATTCTGGAGTTTTTGCCAAAGCAGAGGAGAACAGGCCTTTTCTCTGCCACTCAGACGCAGGAAGTGGAGAACCTGGTGAGAGCGGGCCTCCGGAACCCTGTCCGGGTCTCAGTGAAGGAGAAGGGCGTGGCAGCCAGCAGTGCCCAGAAGACCCCCTCCCGCCTGGAAAACTACTACATGGTAAGCGCCTGGGCTTGCTTCTTACTCAGCGAGTTTTTTATTAGTTTCCCTTTTTATTTTGCAGGTATGCAAGGCAGATGAGAAATTTAATCAGCTGGTCCATTTTCTTCGCAATCATAAGCAGGAGAAACACCTGGTCTTCTTCAGGTACTCCTCTGGTCTCTGTGGTAGAGGCATCAGGGATTCAGCCAGAATGTGCAGGTGCATGCGGCCTTTGGGTTTTGGATTCCATCCAATGACTCTAAGCCCTCTGTCCCTCTTGCAGCACCTGTGCCTGTGTGGAATACTATGGGAAGGCTCTGGAAGTGCTGGTGAAGGGCGTGAAGATTATGTGCATTCACGGAAAGATGAAATATAAACGCAATAAGATCTTCATGGAGTTCCGCAAATTGCAAAGGTGGGTGGGCTTCATTGAAGGTAGCAGCTCTCCTTACTCAGAATGCTTTTTTCTCATTTCCTAGTGGGATTTTAGTGTGCACTGATGTGATGGCCCGGGGAATTGATATTCCTGAAGTCAACTGGGTTTTGCAGTATGACCCTCCCAGCAATGCAAGGTATGGTACGAGGCTGCCACCCACTCTCTGTTTGGGTACCCATTTCCACCCTGTGTTCTCACAGTGCCTTCGTGCATCGCTGCGGTCGCACAGCTCGCATTGGCCACGGGGGCAGCGCTCTGGTGTTCCTCCTGCCCATGGAAGAGTCATACATCAATTTCCTTGCAATTAACCAAAAAGTAAGCTGCCGTCCGTTTTCAGATAGAATGCCAAGGTGAGAATGTGGTATGTGTGTGTGTGTAGTGCCCCCTGCAGGAGATGAAGCCCCAGAGAAACACAGCGGACCTTCTGCCAAAACTCAAGTCCATGGCCCTGGCTGACAGAGCTGTGTTTGAAAAGGGCATGAAAGCTTTTGTGTCATATGTCCAAGCTTATGCAAAGCATGAATGCAACCTGATTTTCAGATTAAAGGGTAAGTTGGACTTCTTCATGTGATAATGTCTCGTGCGCTAACTCTGATCTTCTGATTGAATCAGATCTTGATTTTGCCAGCCTTGCTCGAGGTTTTGCCCTGCTGAGGATGCCCAAGATGCCAGAATTGAGAGGAAAGCAGTTTCCAGATTTTGTGCCCGTGGACGTTAATACCGACACGATTCCATTTAAAGATAAAATCAGAGAAAAGCAGAGGCAGAAACTCCTGGAGCAACAAAGAAGAGAGAAAACAGAAAATGAAGGGAGAAGAAAATTCATAAAAAATAAAGCTTGGTCAAAGCAGAAGGCCAAAAAAGAAAAGAAGAAAAAAATGAATGAGAAAAGGAAAAGGGAAGAGGTAAAGTTTACTTTTACTTACATTAACTTAGATTTAGTAGTTTATTGGTTTCTTCTGCACTTAGGGTTCTGATATTGAAGATGAGGACATGGAAGAACTTCTTAATGACACAAGACTCTTGAAAAAACTTAAGAAAGGCAAAATAACTGAAGAAGAATTTGAGAAGGGCTTGTTGACAACTGGCAAAAGAACAATCAAGACAGTGGATTTAGGGATCTCAGATTTGGAAGATGACTGCTGATTCCAGTGCCACAGATGAACCCACAAGGACATAGCTGTTCCCTAACTTGGTGGATGGCTCCAGTTTGCTTTTAACGAAAATCACAACTTCAGGAGACATCTGAAAAGAATGATGTCTCTGAAAGCTGTCCTTTCAGATGAGGGAGAAATGAAGGATTTCACACTTCAGAATATTTTACTAAAAACATTCCAGTCTTGGCCGGGTGCGGTGGCTCCTGCCTATAATCCCAGCACTTTGGGAGGCTGAGGCAGGAGGATCACTTGAGCCCAGGAGTTCAAGACCAGCCTGGGAACACAGCGAGACCCTCTCATTAAAAACAACAAAACAAAACAATTCCAGTCTTGGAGTAGTCTAACAGAAGAAAATGTAAAATTATTTGAGTGTAAATAATAGATGTCAGTATTTATCATGATGGGTCACATATAGACATATGTACATATTATATATATATATATATATATATATATATATAT